CTAGAAACAAGCTGGACATCTAGGCTGAAAGGACAAAGCCCTCCTCTGCTGAAGCAGATCCCCATGGTGTCCCCTAGCCCGGCCCACACAGGGAATTAAGCTCCACAGGGTAGGTGTGTGTGTGTGTGTGCCCCTGAGTGCAAGTGTGCAGTCGTGCATGTGCATGTGTGCTTTACCCAGGCACCCAGGACAAAAGCAAACATCTAGTAGCTACCCCATAAATGTTTGTTTAAAGCAAACACAGTGATGAACTCCTTTAATTTTTTATCACTCTAAACAACTGTGAGATACTCACTAGCCTGGACACTGCCTGGTTTGTGGCTGGCCTATCCCCCAGCCTGCAACACACACACAACAGATTCTCTCCAAGTGCTGAGTAAATGAAGGATGGTGCAGTGTCCTGGTCCTAGTGGGGAGCGGGTGTAAGGGTCTCTTTATCCATTGTCTCAGTGGGGAGTGGGTGTAAGGGTCTCTCTACCCTTGGTCCTAGTGGGGACTAGGTGTAAGGGTCTCTCTACCCATCGTCTCAGTGGGGTCTGGGTGTAAGGATCCCTTTACCCATCCTCCTAGTGGAGACTGAGTGTAACGGTGTCTCCACCCATTGTCTCGACCTTCCCTGGGACAAAATAAGATTAAAACAGGAGTCTTCGCGTGAGCAAGTTCAGAGGCGTGGAGGGCGGTGTGTTCCCGGGAAGGTTGATGGGTAGAGGTTAGGGGCAAGGGCAGGGGGTTGGAATTGCATTGATCCCAGCGTCTTCATCAGGAGGATGGGCGGAGCACCCACCGCAGAGGGTTATTGAGAAAGTTAATGAGATCATTAAGCTAAATGCGTAGCATATTCTAAGCCTCAAAAAACTTAAAGGAGCCTTCTAAGCCTCAGTAAAGTTAAAGGGGTGGAAACCGGGCCCCCCTCCGGAAGGGTCCGGGGCTGGGAGGCGCGTCTGTCTCTGGGCATGCTCAGTGCAGGGGCAGGGCTGGGGCGGGGGTGGCTGAAAGTTTTGAGCGGTGATCCAGGCTCCTCCCTCCGGCTCGGCGAAGCAGGGAAGGGGAGAGAAGCAGGAGTCGGGAGACTGCACAGGCCAGAAAGTCTGCGGAGCGGGCCGCGCCCCTGGCCCGCCCGGGCTCCAAGTCCCGCGTCGCCGCCCTGGCGGGGACGGTGCAGCAGGCGGCGGGATGCGGCGGGGCGGCAGCCTGAGCGCCCCGGATGGCCCGCGGCGGGGCGGCCTGCAAGAGCGACGCGCGGCTGCTGCTGGGGCGGGACGCGCTGCGGCCGGCGCCCGCCCTGCTGGCCCCCGCCGTGCTGCTGGGCGCCGCGCTCGGCCTCGGCCTCGGCCTTTGGCTTGGCTGCCGCGCGGGCCGCCAGCGCACGCGACACCAGGTGGGTCGGCCGAGCAGACAGCGGCGGGGCGGTCCACCCCCAACTCCTGACCTTCGGGTTTTAGAAAGACGACACTCAAAATCTGCTCAAGAATTTGGAGTCTAATGCGCAGACCCCCTCGGAAACTGGCTCCCCATCAAGGAGGAGGAAGAGAGAAGTGCAGATGTCGAAGGACAAGGAAGCTGTTGATGTAAGCTTGGTGTTGATGTTTGTTTGTGGAGGTTTCCCATGCCGTTTGTGTCTTTCCCTCCCAGGAATGTGAGCCGCCTTCCAACAGCAATATCACAGCATTCGCCCTGAAGGCCAAAGTCATCTACCCCATCAATCAGAAGTTCCGGGTGAGAGTCCTGAGCTCCATCATAGAAAGCCATGGACTGAGTGTGACTCCTACTGCCACCCCAGCCTCTGGCCGATGGCTCCTCCAACCCGTCTCTGCATGAAAACTTAAAGCAGGCTGTTTTGCCACACCAGCCGGTAGAGGCCTCTCCTTCCAGCAGTCTGGGGAGCCTGAGCCAGGGTGAGAAGGACGACTGCAGCTCCTCATCCAGCGTCCACTCGGCCACCAGCGATGACAGGTTTCTCAGCCGCACCTTCCTCCGGGTGAACGCCTTCCCTGAAGTGCTGGCCTGCGAGAGGTAAGGAGAGCGGGCAATGGAGGATGAGGCTTAAGTCTTTTCCGCTTCTCATTTTATTTTGCAGTGTAGACGTTGACCTGTGTATCTACAGCCTTCACTTAAAAGACCTGCTGCATTTGGACACGGCACTGAGGCAGGAAAAGCATATGGTAGGTGGAGATGTTCGCATTCCCTCCTTTTCTTCTTTTGTTATCTTTCCTTTCTTGGCAATAGATGTTTATTCAGATTTTTAAAATGTGCCTCCTTGACCTTCTTCCTAAAAAGAAGTCAGATGATGAACTATACCAGAAGATCCTTTCAAAACAAGAAAAAGTAAGTCTTCAACCTATGTTTCAAGGTAACTTTATTTGCTTTCTTTTTTCTTCTTCTTCTTCAGGATTTGGAGGAACTAGAAAAGGGACTTCAGGTCAAACTGTCAAACACAGAAATGTCGGGGGCTGGTGACTCTGAGTACATCACCCTGGCTGATGTGGAAAAGAAGGAGAGAGAATACTCTGAACAGCTAATCGATAATGTGCGTGCCAGACTTTCTTTCCTGTACACAAACTCACTTCTTGCTGCTTGTGCTCATTTCACAGATGGAAGCTTTCTGGAAACAGATGGCAAATATCCAGCACTTTCTTGTGGACCAGTTTAAGTGTTCCAGCTCCAAAGCCCGACAGCTGATGATGACTCTGACGGAAAGAATGATTGCAGCCGAAGGGCTATTGTGCGATTCTCAGGAGCTGCAGGCTCTGGTAATGCTGGAGGGGGCGGGAGGGAACATAAACCAGCTATGGTCCTGTGTGTTTCTTTTTGCAGGACGCCCTGGAGAGGACGATGGGGCGGGCGCACATGGCAAAAGTGATTGAGTTTCTGAAGCTGCAAGTCCAGGAGGAGACCAGGTGCCGGCTGGCTGCCATCTCCCACGGCCTGGAGCTGCTGGCTGGTGAGGGGAAGCTGTCCGGGCGGCAGAAGGAGGAGCTGCTCACGCAGCAGCACAAGGCCTTCTGGCAGGAGGCAGAGCGCTTCAGCCGGGGTGAGCCGTGGGCATGGGTGCCGCCGTCCACAACCTCCTATGCTGTGGCTTTTTTCAATCCCAGAGTTTGTCCAGCGAGGCAAAGACCTGGTCACGGCGTCTCTGGCTCACCAGGTGGAGGGAACGGCAAAACTCACGCTGGCCCAAGAGGAGGAACAGAGAAGCTTCCTGGCTGAGGCCCAGCCGACTGCTGACCCGGAAAAGTTTCTCGAGGTGACTCACATCCCCAGCCTCTGCACATGTGGTCTACCAGACTCAGCTCTTGTTTTCCTCACAGGCTTTTCATGAGGTCCTGGAGAGGCAGAGGCTGATGCAGTGTGACCTGGAGGAAGAGGAGAATGTCAGAGCCACCGAGGCTGTGGTTGCACTCTGCCAGGTACATGGCCTCTGTGGGGACCAGCAGAGAAGCCTGTAACCCCATCTGTGGTTCTCCGCTCCAGGAGCTGTACTTCAGCACCGTGGACACTTTCCAGAAGTTCGTGGATGCCCTGTTCCTTCAGACGCTCCCTGGCATGACTGGCCTCCCCCCGGAAGAGTGTGACTACTTGAGGCAGGAAGTCCAGGAGAACGCTGCCTGGCAGCTGGGGAAGTCAAATCGCTTCCGGAGGCAGCAGTGGAAACTCTTCCAGGAGCTCCTAGAGCAAGACCAGCAGGTGCGGGCATTTGGGAACCCAGGGGCTGGGGTATGCCTGCTCTGTCCCTCTGTCCCGAGTTCAGGTGTGGATGGAGGAGTGTGCGCTGTCCAGCGTGCTGCAGACACACCTGCGGGAGGACCACGAGGGCACCATCCGCGGCGTCTTGGGCCGACTGGGCGGCCTCACTGAAGAGTGAGTACAGCTCCCTGAAGGCCCAGGGCTTTTTGACCCCACCCCTCACCTGCTTTCCTCAAAGGTCCACGCGGTGTGTCCTGCAGGGGCATGACCTGCTGTTGCGCTCAGCCCTCCGGAGGCTGGCACTCCGCGGCAACGCCCTGGCCACCCTGACGCAGATGCGGCTATCGGGGAAGAAGCACCTCCTGCAGGAGCTGCGGGAACAGCGTGCACTGGAGCAGGGGTCCTCCCAGTGCCTGGACGAGCATCAGTGGCAGCTGCTCAGGGCCCTGGTAAGACCAGCATGGTGGCCCCACCCATTCCATTGGCCCCTGCTCCCAGTCCTTTCCCTCCCAGGAGGCGCGTGTGCTGGAGGAGGCCAGCCGGCTAGAGGAGGAAGCACAGCAGACACGGCTGCAGCTCCAGCAGCGGCTCCTGGCCGAGGCCCAGGAGGTGGGGCAGCTTCTGCAGCAGCACATGGAGTGCGCCATTGGGCAGGCGCTGCTGGTGCATGCACGGAATGCAGCCACCAAGAGCCGGGCCAAGGACAGGGATGACTTCAAGGTATGCACTGACCTCTGTCCCTGGGGACACCGCTGCTGTCCCTGTCCTTCCTTTCTTCCCTCAGAGGACACTGATGGAGGCGGCAGTGGAGAGCGTCTACGTGACCAGCGCTGGTGTCAGCCGCCTGGTGCAGGCGTATTACCAGCAAATCGGAAGGATCATGGAGGACCACGAGGAGAGAAAACTGCAGCACCTGAAGACCCTGCAGGGTACGGGACCCCCCCTCAGGGAAGCCCCAGAAACCCCTTGATTGTCCTGTGTTAAATGGTCTAGGTGAGAGGATGGAAAATTACAAACTGCGGAAAAAGCAAGAACTCAGCAACCCTTCGTCGGGCAGCAGGACGGCAGGTGGCGCTCATGAGACCTCCCAGGCGGTCCACCAGAGGTGAGGTCCCAACTGAGGTCCCACGTAGGGCTCCCTGCCAGCCTGCCTGCCTTCCTCCCCCCAGGATGCTGTCCCAGCAGAAGAGGTTCCTGGCCCAGTTCCCAGTGCACCAGCAGATGCGTCTGCACGCCCAGCAGCAGCAGGCAGGAGTCATGGACCTTCTGGAAGCCCAGCTGGAGACCCAGCTACAGGTACAAGTTACAGAACTGGACCTTCCAAAAGCCAGCTGAATGCTCCTCTCTGCTTGCATTTCAGGAAGCTGAACAGAACTTCATCTCCGAGCTGGCAGCCTTGGCCCGAGTGCCCCTTGCTGAAAGCAAACTGTTGCCTGCTAAGCGTGGGCTGCTAGGTGAGTCACAGATGCTTGAGTTGCAGCGGGAAGAGCCATGCCTGGGTTCATCTGTCCTCTACAGAGAAGCCCCTAAGGACTAAAAGGAAGAAGCCCCTGCCCCAGGAAAGAGGGGACCTGGGGGTGCCCAACAATGAGGACCTTGCCTCCGGGGACCAGACCTCAGGCTCACTCAGGTATGACTGGGCCCCGGACCTGTTGCCTGTGGTCTAACTGGCTGCCTTTCTTCTCTGTTTTAAGCAGCAAAAGGCTGAGTCAGCAAGAAAGTGAAGCTGGGGACAGTGGGAACTCAAAGAAGATGCTAAAGAGAAGAAGCAACTTGTAGTTTAAGACCAGTCGGTGGGACAAGACCTGAAGCCCTGGGTCTGGGTGTGAATTCCACCTTCCCTCCTGCAGTGCTGAGAGGCAGCGAGGACGGAGAGGACAGCGGCATCTCTAGGCTCTTCTGAGAGGGACAGAGAAAGAATAGAAATGTGCCCTAAAAGCATAAATGAGTATCACCTGAGAAAATTAGGCATTCCCGTCTTGGAAACACGTCTCTGTGAGTTTGCATTTCATTTGGCTTGGAGCCCTGGCTCGATGCCTCATGGATCTTTCTCCCCAAGGAGGGACGTCTTGAGGGGTCCGAGCCTCAGGCCAAGGACCCCTGATGCAGACTCTGGAATCCCTGGCCCAAAGGCCTGTCTGGGCCCATCTGGGGCTGAGGACACACAGATACATAATGACACCTGCAGAAATGTATTCTCTGAGGACACTTAGAATATGAGGAAGAGGGTGTGGCCCAACCCTCACTTCACCTGGGGAGGGGCTTCTTCCGGACAGTAGACACCCTGCCCGTGCAGAGAGATGTCATGGGGGCACCTGCTCTCCCTGATAGATGCTGAGAGCATCCAGAAACTTCCAGACCAGCCCTCTCACCACACCCAGAAGAGGCCTTTCCCATCTGGAGAGAAGCTTCCAGACCAGCCCTTCACACACCACAGCCAGGAGGGGCCTTTCCCACCTGGAGAGAAACTTCCAGACCAGCCCCTCATACCACAGCCAAGAGGGGCCTTTCTCACCTGGAGAGAAATTTCCAGACCATCCCCTCTCACCACAGCCAGGAGAGGCCTTTCCCACCGGTAGAGAAACTTCCAGACCAGCCCCTCACACCACAGCCAAGAGAAGCCTTTCCAGCCTGGAGAGAAACTTCCAGACCAGCCCTCTCACTACAGCCAGGAGAGGCCTTTCCCGCCTGGAAACTTCCGGACAAGCCTCTCACACACCACAGCCAGGAGAGGCCTTTCCCACCTGGACAGAAACTTCCAGACCAGCCCCTCTCACCACAGCCAGGAGAGGCCTTTACCACCTGGAGAGAAGCTTCCAGACCAGCCCCTCACACCACAGCCAGGAGAGGCCTTTCCCACCTGGAGAGAAACTTCCAGACCAGCCCCTCATACCACAGCCAAGAGGGGCCTTTCTCACCTGGAGAGAAACTTCCAGACCAGCCCCTCACACCACCGCCAGGAGAGGCCTTTCCCACCGGGAGAGAAACTTCCAGACCAGCCCCTCACACCACAGCCAGGAGAGGCCTTTCCCACCGGGAGAGAAACTTCCAGACCAGCCCTCTCACTACAGCCAGAAGAGGCCTTTCCCACCGGGAGAGGAACTTCCAGACCAGCCCCTCACACCACAGCCAGGAGAGGCCTTTCCCGCCTGGAGAGAAGCTTCAGGCCAGCTCCTCACACCACAGCCAGGAGAGACCTTTTCTGCCTGGAGAGAAACTTTCAGACCAGCCCCACACACCACAGCCAGGAGAGGCCGTTCCTGCCTGGAGAGAAGCTTCCAGACCAGCCCTTCACACCACAGCCAGGAGAGGCCTTTCCCACCTGGAGAGAAACTTCCAGACCAGCCCCTCTCACCACAGCCAGGAGAGGCCGTTCCCACCTGGAGGGAAAATTGCTCCTTTGATGGAGGTTAGGGACTGTCACCCTCAGCACTGTGAACATACCGGGCGAGATCATTCTTCAGGGGAAGGAGCTGCCCAGAGCATCACAGGATGTTCCAGTGTCCCTGGTCTCTGCCCACCAGATGCCAGCACTCCCACCATTCGTGGCAACCAAGGATGTCTCCAGACACTGCCCCGTGTCCATGGGGTTATCACCCACTGTGCTGAGTCAAAGGGTGCCTTGCCCTGGTCTAATCCAGGACATAGCCGTGGATACGTCCAAAAATCCCCAGAACCTAGTGAGCCCTCTGGCTCTGGGAGCCCCTATCTCAGGAATTTTCAGGGTCATTTGTGACTTTTCATTTCTTAAAACCTGAAATAGACTCTCTTAGAAACAAGTGACTCCTTCCCAGTGGCCAAAACTTAATCATCAGAGCGCTTCCTTCAGTTCCTCACCCATCAGCCAGTGGGCTCTCCAAAGTTAACCAACAGCTCCCTCTTGTGGTTCACTAAAAAACTTGGTTATTCCATGGAGTTGTGCAAAGCTATGGCTTCCTTGGTGCAATATTCTTAAAACCTGCTTTGCATAGAAATCACTTTTGCCCAGGCTGGAGTGCAGTGGCGTGATCTCGGCTCATGGCAATCTCCATCTCCCGGGTTCAAGCGATTTTCCTGCCTCAGCCTCCCCAGTAGCTGGGACTACAGACGTGTGCCACCACGCCTGGCTAAATCTTTTTTGTATTTTATTTTAGTAGAGACGGGGTTTCACCATACTGGCCAGGCTGCTCTCGAACTCCTGACCTCATCGTCCACCTGCCTCGGCCTCCCCAAAGTGCTGAGATTAGGCGTTAGCCACCGCGCCCGGCCAGAAATCACTTTTATATTGTCACATGGGCCCTCTGCACAGAGTCCGATGGCTCCTCCCGGGGAAGCCTGATTTTGTGACGTGTGTATAGTAAATGCAGGCCCTCTGGCAGCACCATAATTGGTCGGTTACCCTGAGCCCAGAGCTCTGAAAGCATCTGTGGAATGATCACGGGACCCTTCTCCTCTGAGAAGGCTCCCGGCTGCCTCCCCGCCACCGAGCTTGTAGCCTGAATGCCTGGCTGTCGCATGGAGCATTTTGCTTCTGGGGTGTCTTCCTTAGCCAAAGGGAACGTGTCATTTGCTCGACCCTGGCCCACCCTTGCCGCCCAGCTGTTGTGCTGGGCACAGTCTGGGGCACAGGCCTCCATGATGAAGACGCGTGGGCTGTCGGTGCTTTCATCCGTCACAAACTGGCACCTGTACCTGCCAGCAGGAGCATGATGGGGACTTCCATGCTGGAATTGCTCCCTGATTAAAATGAGATATGGCTATTTGGAAGACACTGCATTTTAGCCAGTGTACCTGGGCACAGACTCGGGGCTGCCCTGAAGCTGATGAAGGCTTGAAGGACGGAAGGGCTGAGCCACATGAAGGCAGCACTCAGGGCCAGGGGAGAGAGAAGAGGATCAGCAGTGCAGCCCCAGGATGCCTCGCAGGTACCCTGCCTCCATTTTGGTTACCATCCCCATCTCATTCTCTCTCTTGCCTGCCATCATGAAGACGTGCCTTCTGCCATGATTGTGAAGTTCTAGCCACGTGGAACTGTGAGTCCATTAAACCTCTTTTTCTTTATAAATTACCCAGTCTTGGGTATGTCTTTATCAGCAGAGTGAGAACAGACTAATACACCAACAAATGCAGAGGGGCCAGAACCACCCCTTCCTGGGACATCAGAGCCAACAGTTAAGTGGTCTGGATTCCAAACTCATTTACTTAATGTCGATAGGTTGAAATTGGCCATGGCAAGAGACTTATGTTGAAACTTAATACCCAATGTGGCAGTACTGAAAGGTGGGGCCTGTTAGAGGTGATTGGGTCATGAGGGCTCTCCCTTCATGAATGGATTAATTCATTCATAGATTAATGTATCAGTGAGTCAGTGGATTAATGGGTTATCATGGGAGCGGGACCAGCAGCTTTATAAGCAGAGGAAGCGAGACCTGAGCCAATACACTCAGCCCCCTCACCATGTGATGCCCTGCACTGCCTTAGGACTCTGCAGAGTCCCCACCAGCAAGAAGGCTCTCACCAAATGCACCAGCACCACCCCAACCTTGGACTTCTCAGTCTCAAAGTCTGTAAGAAATGAATTCCTTTTCTTTATAAATTACCCCATCTCAGGTATTCAGTTACAGTGATGCCAAATGGACTAAGACAGAAAATCGGTAACAGAAGTGGGGTCCACAGAACTAGCAAACACTACAAACAAGGGCTTTCTACCCCACCCACCTTCACCCATTGTTCAACATTGATTTGGCAGCACACTTCTGGACCACTGAATCAGAAGGGTCAATCACCTGACTTACAACAAAGGCCCCACTGCATCTTAATGGGGGAAAGAATAGTCTTTGCAATAAATGGTGTTGGGTCAATGGGAGATCATATGGGAAATGGAGAACCTTCAGTCCTACCTTATATTGTACATAAAGATTATTGAGAGATGGCTCAGAGACCTAAATGTGAAAGATAAAACTTCTAGAAAAAACCCAGAAGACTACTGTGGTAGGCAGAATAACGCTCCCCGTCCCTGCCAACAAGATGACCACATCCTAATCCCTGGGCCTGTGAGTATGTTATGTCACATGGCTGGGAGAATTGGGTTGCAGATGAATGAATGAGAATAGCCTTCCCCTAAAACTTTCTGAGAAACTCTCTCTCCCTCCTCCCAAAATCTCAAGAGGTAAAAGGAAGTCACATGCCTTAAAAGGAGTGTTGCAGCTCAGTCTCCAAGAACTAAGGATTATCTGAGCTACCAGGTCTCCTGTCCCCTGTAACTGTGCCTCTTGGAGGCGCTGGGGAACCCAAAGTTCGACATGGGCTCTAGATTATGCTGGTTGGACAGTGGCTCCCATGACCTGGGAGTCAGGCAAGCACCCCGTCAGAGTCTGTCTTAGAGAAGGTGCTAGGGCTGCTTCTGCTTCCACTTCCACCCTGACAGGACTGAGGAGGCCAGGCCCAGAGAACAGGCTGGATAACTTCATCCTGCCAACTTTACTTTTCTGGAAGTTTCCCTTTAATAGTCCAAATGGGCCAAAGCCGAACATCAAAAATCCTTACCATCCGTTCTTGGTCTTTCCATCCAAAAATCCTTACCATCCATTCTTGGTCTTTCTCAGTAGTTAGTTAACCTTGTTTCAAGGAAGTCTATAACTGACCCTGAGCCAACACTTCTTTCAACCTTGACAAAGGTATCCACACGAAGCCGAGGAGCGGGGGAGGAGAAGGGTACATGAAAAGCCCTGCGTTGATGTGGGACCAGAGCATCCAAAGCCATCTGCCTCAAATGCCCTTGGAGCTCAGTAATTAGGAGCAAGGAGCTTTGGACTAGGGCCCAAAGTGCCTGGGTCCTGGATTCAAATCCTGGTTCCATCACTTCCTAAGTGTGTGATCCTAAACAAGTTATTGATCTCACTCTGAGTCAGTTTCCTCATCTGTACAATGGGGATAATAATCCCTACCTCATAGAGCACCTGGCATATAGCAACTGCTATACAGCTATCAGCCCATGTATTTGTTGTCATTACCAGCAACTTCATCACTATCACCAACACCACCATCATCATCACCACTATCGTCACCATCATCACCATCACCACCATCATTACTGTCACCACCATCATTGTCATCACTATTACTAACAACAGCTAATGGAAGCAAGCAACTTTGCCTGCTGTTTTTATCCGTCCTTTAGTGTATCTCTAGCTCATGGAAATGGAAGGAAGAAATGTGAAGTTTAGGAGATTGGAGCTTCCAGTCTGAGGCTGATCCATACAATACAAGAAGAAAGAGAGCCAGGAAAGGCCCAACAGGAGGGAATCAATGCAAGATTTGAGCCTATTTTGTGGAAGCCCGCCCATCAGCCGTCTTCCCTCTCTTCGCCTCCTTGGGTCTCAGGAACTCAGCCTTCAGAAGTCATGAACTGAATCTCTCCTCCCACCCCCACATCCACCAGTCTCTACCAAGAGTGAGTCCTCAGGAAGCAGCCACCACCATTCGTTATCACGCGGGGGGACTGCCAAGCATTCGTACCCAATCCAGACACCACCACTGAAATGAAAGTGCCCTAGTCAGGTCAGTGGGCAGTTCATTTTCTTTATTTTTTCACAAGCTTTGAATTCAGAAATAAGAGCCACAACAAGTTGGTTGTTAAGTAAAAATGGGAGTGATTACAAAGGAAAACTTTGTACAAAACTTTAAAAATCTGACTGCCCCGTCAACTGCCTCAGAGGGACCAGGACTCAGGCCACGCAGGGGCAGCCATCAGCCCCCCATCGTCAGCCCCGAATGGGGATGGGGAGACCTCTTTCTGAGTGTGAACCTGGCTCGGCCTGAAGCCTAGAGCTGGCTTGAAGAACACACACAGACCAGAAGACAGCACGGTGAGTTACAAGTGCCACGGAGACCAGGGTTTCTGACACAGGATGTGGAGGATGCTTCTCTGCAACCTAGTGCAAGGCTTCCCCTGCCATTCCGAGAATTCACGGATCTCACAGGTGGAGGTGGGGCGAGCTTCTTTCTAGTGTGGACCAGAGGTGGGGGCAATGAGTAAACATCTTCACTGTAAGGGTTTTGGGACTGCCCCTCAGGGCTTGAGGTCTCGGCATCGTGTCTCAGTCAGTCCTTGGCGATGTCCCCTCAGACGCACTCACAGACTTGCATACGTAATTTAGTAACATGCATCAACTATCCTAGAACATCTACAGGGTGCAAAGGAACCACCACTCAGAGAATCATGGAGCCAGTGGAGTTAGAAGTGGAAGGGACAGAACAAGACAATGCTAAAACCTGTGGTTCACTAGGAAGGGGGAATGAAAACACCATGCTCCGAGGTGGATTCAGCATGAACACAACTGTGGGGCAAGGAATTTCCAAGCAAACACACCACACTAGTACCACTTCTTCCTAAACAGAAAAGGGAAAGAGCATCCTTCGACTTCCCCCTCCCTCCATCAGCACCAACTAAAACTGTGGGTTTCAAAAACACTGACAGGAAAAGGGATGGACATGATTCCCAGAATCCTTCAGGCTAGCTCCTCCGCGCATCCACGTTCAACCGAGGCTGGTGATGTTGGAGCGGCCACCAGGGGGCGCCACGATGCGGTGGCCGGTGCGCCTGGGATTGTTGTCATCTATCTGGGCACCTGAAAGAGAGCGCCAATCGCTGCTGGATGGGATCTGTTAGCATCAGTTCCACGCTGCTCCTGGAGGCCATGTACTCTGCCATGCACTCCACTGGACCCACCTTCATTCAGGGCTCAGTCCAGGACCAGCCATGGGAAGCCTCCCTGGCCTCCACAGAGTCCACTGCTCCCTCTTCTGTGCCCCTCAGTCCCTGGGCTCCCCCCACCTTCAGCCCTGACCACCTTGTGGTGTTCTTGTCAAAATCCCCAGTAAAATCCGACATTCCTGAGACAGGTGATCAAACACTTACTGAGTGCCTACTGTGTGCAGGCGCACATTTGGTGCTTTAACATGTTACTGCATTTAGGGCACACAATCATACTATGAAGGGGGTGTTTGTACTCCCAACTTACGGGTGAGCAATTTGAGGTTCAGGCCACGTGTCTTGCGGGACACAGGTGTTGGGTGGGGAAGCCAGGATTGAAGCCCAAACTGGTTGGTTTTCAAAGCCCATGATCTTAGGCACACTGTCCCACACTCCAAAGGTATTTTACATATTGTGTGTGTACACATTTGTATATGCATGTGCATATGTGTGTGCATGTGCATGTGAACTCCGCAAGCTGGATTTACTTCCCTCATTGGCGATAGGTGGATCTGAAGGGGGGGGGGGTGGTGTGCAGAGGTTCTTAATTTTAATCTTTCAAAACCAACCATCCATTCTACTTTTACCTATTCTCTTGCATAAAGATGTAAAATTCTAGCAGCAAACCCAGTGCCTGGAGCTCAACAAATATTTATTAAATGAGTAAATCATGAAGGGTGGATAATGCTGAAAGGTGGGAAGGATAGAGTCCTTATCAGGGAGGGGAAGTTGAGCCGGCGGAACTGAGGAAAATCAAAAAGAGAAAGCAAATAAGCTGTAAGTCTGCCTTTCTTCATGGTCTACAACACAGCCTTCCTGTACTCAACTTATCACCAGATCCTCAGCTAACAGAAAAACGTAAGTAAGTTAGCTCACTGCAACCACAGCATTATCAGTACTGCACAAAGCCCTCTTCGGCACACAGCACAAGCACCATCCTATAAAATCTCCAGCAAGCCTTTGTTTCCTTGCAGTCGGCTCCTTTCTTGCTGACCTACCCACTGTACCCTTTCATACTTTTTCTAATACATCTGACTTTCTTTACCGACAACTGTCTTGGTGAATTTTTTTTACTAGCTGCAGAACACTGGCCCCAGGTAGTTGTCACCTGCAACAGGAAGGAGACTCAAGTTTCAGTGCTAATCATGCCTTGAATTTGGGCAATTTGGAGTAAGACACCACCCCACTCCCTTGGCCTCATTTCCTTTTCTGCACAATAAGAACAGTAGACTAGATGAGCCCCTTCCAACTCCAACATTACATGATTTGTCTATGTAAGCCACTAAGAATTTGGTTCACAGTAGTGACTTTTCTTTTCTCCCATTGTTTCACTGGTAGACAATATGTCTTCTTGCAATACAAGTCTCCCCTAAAGGCCTGGAATCAGGCCTAGCACTTAGTAACTTTTTCCTTACAACCATCTGTACCTTGCTGGTTGCATGTCTGTACTTTGAAAATACCTGCTGGAAAAAAGGACACTAATATGGTTTGGACTTTTGTCCCCCAAAACTTCGTGTTGAAATTTGATCCCAAAGTTGGAGGTGGGGCCTAATGGGAGGGGTTTGGGTCATGAAGGACAGACCACTCATGAATGGCTTGGTGTCAGCCTTACAGTAATGAGTAAATTCTTGCTCTATTAGCTCTCGGAAGAACTGGTTGTTAAAGAGCACCTCTGCCTTCTTCCTCTGTTGCCATGTGATCTCTGCACACGCTAGCTCTCCTTCGCCTTCTGCCATGCTGGAAGTAGCCTGAGGCCCTCACCAGAAGCAGACGCTGGCACCGTGCTGCTTGTACAGCCTGCAGAGCCGTGAGCCAAGTAAACCTCTTTAATTACCCAGCCTCAGGTAATCCTTTATAGCAATGTAAATGGACGAAAACAGACACTAACTCATGGTACAGCTCTATAACGTAACATACGCAGATATTAAAAAGGGCATCTGTGAGGTTGTTATGATGTTGGAAAGCATCTGTGTTGTTGGTACCAAATGAAGTCACCTATCAACCTGCCAAGAGGCTGGCTGACAGCAGTGGTGCTGTGGGCCTCAGGAGGACTAAGAGTGAAACTGAGAGAACAAGGGTGAGGAGGGGCCCTTCCAGGTGGCTTTTAACTTCATTGTTATTCTTGTTCTAAGAACAACGGGGAGGAGGATTTTCTGTCCATGTTTAATTGCAATTGTGCAGTGTTTAATTGCATAACTCCAGAACAGTGGTCCAGTTTGCAAACTCCTTGAGAGCTTGTGTCTTGTTGCACCCAGATAGCTTTTTCCCAGGATGAAGCCAATCCCTGGTTTGCTGATTGAGCATCACATGACTTTTAGCATTCTATTTAGGGTCCATTTTGTGCAAAAATATGAAACACTGGAAGCTCTTCCATCAAAGTCTTATGGAGAGTGAGATGAATGGGGAGGCCTCCTTGATTCATGCCTCCTCGGCATAATCACTGAATCAGACACTTCCTGAATGGATAAGAGGTTCTGCCACCACACAATCTGAATTCACACGTCATCCTCTCTCTCTCTCTCTCTTTGCCCCTTCCACTCTCTCTTTTGCTAAGCATATCGCCTTTCCTGACCAGGAATTAGCAAACGGGTCCATTGACCAAATCCGGCCCACCGCCTGTTTCTGTACGATCCATGACCTGAGAATAGTTTGTACATTTTCAAATGGCTATTGAATATAACATCCTAGATGTTGACATCCTAGATGTTGCCTCTTAGCTTACAAAGCCTAAAGTATTTACTATCCGGCCTTCTAAGAAAAAAAATCACCATACTCTTAGTACCCAGCACGGTGTGCAACCCATGCAACGCCTCAAAGAGTTTGCAGGACAAAATTCCAGTTCAACTTTCTCAACGTGTGCGTGCCTGCCCTCATGTGGCCATCTCACCAAATCACAGATACACTGCCCTGAGACCTTAAGAAAGTCAGGAGGGATCAGGTCAACATCTAATTTTGTTCCCACACATTTGTTGAGCACCAAGTCCTGGTATTTTGACACTGGATTTCTTGGGGCTTCCGTTTCCTCTTTAAATAAATAGGGTATAATGTTACTTTATGGAGTAGTGAGGATAAAATAAAATCATGGGTTATGAAAGTGCTTAGTACACTGCAGTGGGTGAACAGGCTAAAGACTTACACAGAGCACATGCCCTGCAAATGGCAGCTACTCCCATCTCTTGTTCATCCCCACCACTCCATGTTTACTTTCATGAGGAAGAGTGTGAAAGTGTCCCCAAATGTGTGTAAGGATGAGCACTGGGACAATTTTGGTACCTCTCTTTGTAAACCCACATCAGGTACCACCATGTTGCCCCCCTAACATGGACCCCCCTCTGCTTGGTGACCATGCCAGCCCACTCTGCCCCACCAGTGAGAGCAGGCTCGGGTGGGGCACACTCCCTTCCCTGCTTCTTCATCTAGTGTCCAAGGCCACGTGTCCATTTCCTCAGAAGCAGCAGGAAGGACTCGGCCTGAACTGCTGCAATTGTGGGGAGCCTGGGCCACCACTCTTTCCTACCTGATAAGCTGAAGTTGGACTGGTGGAGGTTTCTGATGGGTGGGGGCTGGTGTTTAGAAGGCGAAGATTTGGCTGAAGGAGCGGGAGTTGCATATTTGGGTGTAGCTGGTACCTCGTACACAGGACCGTCATACATGCCCCTGGAAACCCCTTGCAATCCAAAAACCTAAACAGAGGAAGGGAGAGTGTGATTGATCGACACTGTGCATGTGTGCCCTTCTGGGCAGATAAAGCAGAGCCCTGCGGGCGAGAGAGAAACCTGAGGTCACTTCAAATGTGCATGCACACACACACACAACACGCACACACGACAGGTGCACTTCACACACATGCAGCCGCACACAGGCATTCATACACACAAGCATGCATACACACACATCTACATACCCACATGCATACACATACAGACGCACACACCACGCACACGCACTCACATACATGCAGTCATGCACACATATATGCATGCACATGCAGTAACAAAACAGGCCTACACAGTAGCATACACGCGTGAACACGCACACACACTTAAATCACATACAGATCTTCACAAAGGCATACTCACATATGTATACACATGCATACATGCCCACACACACACTCATACAGGTATACACACCCATATATACACTTACACACACGCATACTCATACACACAAAGCTTCATGCAGGAGGACCCCAAATCCCTTCCAAAGAGAAGTCACTTTGCCTGACACTACCACCTACCCACCCCCGGAAAGGACCCCTGAGTCCCAGACAAGGCAGCAGCAACGGGCCCATCTTCATGTATGTTCTTGTAGAAGTCAACAGCGAGGCAAAGATTCGGGGGGCAGATAGTTTGTTGGGAGATGGTTCCAGAAAGGGGGAAGGAGTGGGGAGCTGAGACAGGGAGGGAGAAAACTCAGTACAGAGGGACAAGGAGTGGGCCAGGTCTATGGGGGGCAGGGCTGGGGATGCTGTGGGGAGGACACCTCCACACCAGCCTGCAGGAGGACGAGGAAGGAGGGCAATGGAGCCACAGCCCTAGCCCCACTGGGAAAGGGTTGTGGGGGCAGAGACCCTGAAAGCAGCAGGGCTTCCAGGCAGGAGGCTGTCAGCCTGCTGGGAACTGCTGACAGCAGCCCAGGTGACCTCAGGGATGGCCAAGGTTGGGAGGGCACCTGCTCCAGGCACTGGAGAACAGCATGTGTTCAGGGACCTGTACAGGGTCCCAGCATGAGTCAGTGGCAGTGCCCTAACCCAACACGGGGCTTCATCCTCCATATCAGGTGACAGTGCCCTGACCCCAGGCCTGGCTCCCTCCTTCTCTGCAGGTGATAGCACCCTGACCCCCAGCTCTGGGCTCCTGTCTCTCCATAGGAGGAAGCCTTAATTTTAGCACCAAGTTTAAAGACCCAGCACCTGCACATCATGTCAACGGCCCTCCCCTCTGTCCCTGGAGCCCTGCTCCCCGACTCCCTGGGCCTCACTGTATCCTGTGCATTCTCTGTGGCTGTGGCATTGCTTCCTGGGTGAGGCCGTTCATCACTCCCTGAAGCTCAGGTGGCCAGAGGCAGGCTCTGATGCAGGTCTCTCCTTCACCTGGTCTAGCTCCTGCAGGCATGAAGGAATCCCTGTGCAATGGGACCCCCCGATCCTATTGCTCCTGCAAATTGCTGTCTTGGCATTTGGGGTCAGATATCTGCCCTCACGGAAGCTGACTGTTAACCGCAGGCCTCAGCTTCAGACCAAGAAGGAAATGAAGCCAGCCAAGGGGTGTGTCTGCCTCTTCAGTGGGTGTCCCAGCCAGGGATTTCCATGAGTCCCCTTGTCCTCATATGGCCTGCTGCCTGTGCCTGGCCTTGTCTCGGATCTGACTTGTTTCCACCCCATCCCTTGTTTCCCCATCCAGTGCAAAGCATCTGTGCGACTTGGTGTCTTTGACCTGGTGCTACACCTTATGGAAGCTGGGGAGAGACCAAAACCAGATGCAGAGCCTCCCAGTCCGGGCTGGAGCCTGGGAATGCAGGAAGGTCTCTGGACTTCTCCATCTCAATTGGTCACTTAGGAATAGAGCCTGCTCCTTCCCTTTGACAGATGTCCTGAGGTCAGTGCTAAGGTTGTTCAAGGAAAATAAGGAACGACAGGGCAGAAACGTCAAGGGAGGAAGGAAAGGAAGAAAGGGCGGATCTGAAGGAAGCCCTGCCTGCAAGATGCCAGGGGTAACACCTTGCTCCACAGGGCCAGACCCGAGGGTTTCTGAGCCGTGACTCTGGCTAAGCCCTTCACTGCTCTGGGCTGCAAAAGGAGGATCACAGCACCTCCCGTGGGTGGGCAGGATTACTTAAGATGACGCAGGACAGCGCCCAGAGCAGCTTGGTAAGCGTCCCTCCCATGATCCACCCACCCTCACCTTATTCCTGATTTTGACGCGCTGGTACAGGTGCTCCGGGAACGCCTTCCGCGGAATGAAGCGGCCCATGCCCTTGTTGACGTTGATGTTTCCGTCTTCAAAGACGATCTTGCCCTGGCTGATGACCACTAGTGGGGAGCCGTGGCACTCCATACCCTCGAAGATGTTGTACTCCACCGCCTGCACCAACAGCCTCAGTGTTACTTCCCAGGATTTGCTCTGCCCCAAACGAGCTGTTCATAACAGCGATTTTGCCTAACATTATATCATAAGCGTGTTCCAATGTTTTTTTTTCTCTCTAAAAATACCTTTTATTGACTGTAATATTCCACTGTATGGTCCACAGTGTATATAACCAACAACTCACCGTTGCGCATGTAGGCTGCCGGTGGCTTTCTATAATCAAATCAATATTGTTCTGGGGCATCACAAAGAGGAAGGGGGTCCCCCGGGGTTATGCAATGTGGCTGCTTTGACTGTACTGGACATAAAAATAAGTAAAATGTTCTTCATTTTACTTAAAATGTGTCTTTAAATAAAATTTTTTTCTCTAGGTTTCTAAAATCAAATTACTGGGTGAAAGAATAGAGCTGTTTTAAAG